GTCCTTTGATGAGAGGCCTGGGGATTACAAAGACGTCTAAAGCACCATCCAGGTTCTTGCAATTAAAATGAGATGACAAACACGGAAACATGTGCCCTGCTGACGTCATGGAACGGAAAGGGGTGGCATCCTGCTGCGTCACGTCGACGTCATACAGCGCACGAGGGAAGTTACACTGGGGAAGCAATTTCCCCCAAGGGGCAACATTCGAGAAAAACAAGTTAGCTCAGACCCGAAGAATGACCACCCCACTCTAGGGGACGTCTTAAAAAGGGACACTCTCCCCTCTTCCAAACTGTATGATTCCCCTCATCAGGCAACAAGGAACTAATACTCGGGGTTTACAGGAACCAGGGGATGGGCCAGATATGGAGAAAGAGACGCCTCTGGCCTTGGGGGCTCGTTCTTGAGGGAATCAGCGTGATGGGGATGAGAAGGGCATCTTTGGAACGGGGGCCTTCTCCATAGGAAGAGGAGGCGAGTCCCCTGGCCATATTTAAACCACAGTTCTCCACGCCACCTGTGCGACTCGGGATCCAACCTCCCCGCACCAGCCCCAGTCCAGGTACCTGGAACTTAGTCCGATCGGTAACCGGCGACTACGTGGGGTACAGGTACCCGAGCGCGCCCCCGACAGACGCACCGACCTGCGCGCGCGCCGCGGGCAGGATGCGTGCGCACTCCCCGGACGTCCCGCCCCGCCCCCTCTGCGGCCCCGAAGCTGGGCGGCGTGCGCGCCCCCGCGCCGCGCCGAGCCGGGCGCTCGGAAAGGCGTCCCCGCGGTGCCTGACAGTTCCTTCCTCAGCGCCTGCCCCGTGAGTGACGAGGAGCGCGGAGTCTCGCCATATCAGGAGGGCCCTGTTACGTGAGGCTGTGCACCGAGACTATTCCAGGAAGAAGAGGGGACACTTGGTGGGCGGGGTGATTTCGGGCAGTCAGGTGGGCGACCCGCGTAGGCGTCTGAAAGGCCCGCGTCGTTAGGGAGGGCAGGAGTGGCGTCTCTGGTTACGGGGTCGGGCAAAGGGCAGAGGTCACCGTCCAGGTTGGACAGCAGCACCTTTGAGCGATGGCGGCGTCTGGGGAACCCCAGAGGCAGTGGCAAGAGGAGGTGGCGGCGGTGGTAGTGGTGGGCTCCTGCATGACCGACCTGGTCAGGTTAGTCCGGGGCCAGTTACTCAGTCTGCGGCACAATGCTTGTTTTGTGTAATGTATTTTTCAGGAGGATGTGCATGAGGATATGTTATGTGCACTTTTGTTGCCAGCCCACACCACAGCTGCAGAACTGTTCAAGTCTTTGCGTGATTACATGTCAGGAAAACTGAACTGGTCATTTTGTGTGAGTATATGCATGGACAGAGTGGCTGCCATGGCTGGACAGCTTCTGGTTTCACTACTCACATCAAAGAGGTTGCTTCTGAATGTGAGTCTACACACCATGTCATCCATAGAGAAATGCTGGCTAGCCAAAAAATGTCACCTGAACTTAACAGCATTTTGCAGGATGTGATTAAAATTATCAACCACGTTAAAGTACATGCCCTTAACTCACGTCTCTTCGCACAGCTCTGTGAGGAGGTGGGTGCAGTGCACACATGTCTTCTCTCACACACACAAGTGAGATGGCTTTCTAAAGGTAGATCACTGATCAGAGTTTTTGAGTTACAAGAGCCACTCCGGAGATTTCTTTTAGAAAAACAGTCACCACTGGCAGCACATTTCAGTGACACAGAATGGGTTGCAAACCTGGCTTCCTTGTGTGACATATTCAACCTGCTCAACGAACTCGATCTGTCACTTCAGGGGAGAATGACAACTGTGTTCAAATTGTCAGATAAAGGGGCTGCATTCAAAGCCAAACTGGAATTATGGGGGTGACAAGTGAACATGGGGATTTCTGACATGTTTCAAACATTAGCAGATATTTTGAAAGAGACTGAACCAGGGCCTTCTTTCCCCCAGCTGGTGCATGATCACCTATCTCAGCTTTTAAAGGAGTTTGAGCATTACTTCCCAACCACAAAAGACCCCCCAGACTGGGAAGGAATGGATCTGCAACCCATTTGTGGATAAGCCAAGGTGAATCGACTTTGTCCGTGCTGGAAAAGGACCAACTGCTTGAGATCGCAAATGACGGTGGCCTTAAAAGTATGTTGAAACAGCTTCAAATCTTCACACAGTCCGGATTGAAGTCAAGGCATAATATCCAGAGACTGCCCCAAAAGCACTGAAAAGCTTGCTTCCATTTCCAACACCCTATCTTTGTGAAGCAGAGTTTTCTGCAGTAACAGCAACCAAAACGAGATTATGGAGTAGACTGGACATAAACAACACACTTCAGGTATCACTGTCTCCCGTCACCCCCAGATAGGATGCTTTTTTCTTCTCTTTTTAAATTACAATAGTCTTACTTCTCGTTTGCCAAAAACTGGAGAAACCATCCATGGACATAAGTTTTTTATTGGCTTTGGAGGGAAAGGTGCCAACCAGTGTGTCCAAGCTGCTCGGCTTGGAGCAATGACGTCCATGGTGTGTAAGGTAAGTACAAAGTATAGTGGAGAGGACTCTAGAAGATCTAATATTCATTATTTCTTTGGTACAGGTTGGCAAAGATTCTTTTGGCAATGATTATATAGAAAACTTAAAACAGAATGATATTTCTACAGGTAAAATTCCCACCTTTTTTAAAGTTAGTGTTACATGTGATTGTAATTTTCTTTTTTCTTTCAGAATTTACATATCAGACTAAAGATGCTGCTACAGGAACTGCTTCTATAATTGTCAATAATGAAGGTAAGTGTTTTGCATATTGGAGTGTCATTTCAGTTTTAATATAATAGGTGGAATTTCTTTATAGGCCAGAATATCATTGTCATAGTGGCTGGAGCAAATTTACTTTTGAATACGGAGGATCTGAGGGCAGCAGCCAATGTCATTAGCAGAGCCAAAGTCATGGTCTGCCAGCTCGAAATAACTCCAGCAACTTCTTTGGAAGCCCTAACAATGGCCCGCAGGAGTGGAGGTAATTATACATATTTGTCATTCTTTCTATAATAATAATAACCCCCTTTTCCATTCCTTTGTAGTGAAAACCTTGTTCAATCCAGCCCCTGCCATTGCTGACCTGGATCCCCAGTTCTACACCCTCTCAGATGTGTTCTGCTGCAATGAAAGTGAGGTAAGGGTGAATTGCTTTGCTCATTCTATGAGCCACTGTTTCTGTTGACTTTTGTGTATTCTAGGCTGAGATTTTAACTGGCCTCACGGTGGGCAGCGCTGCAGATGCTGGGGAGGCTGCATTAGTGCTCTTGAAAAGGGGCTGCCAGGTGGTAATCATTACCTTAGGGGCTGAAGGATGTGTGGTGCTGTCACAGACAGAACCTGAGCCAAAGCACATTCCCACAGAGAAAGTCAAGGCTGTGGATACCACGGTAAGTTTTAAAATTTAAGAATCATGTTTAGCGCTTATCTTCAAAACTGTGCTTTCAATTACAGGGTGCTGGTGACAGCTTTGTGGGAGCTCTGGCCTTCTACCTGGCTTACTATCCAAATCTGTCCTTGGAAGACATGCTCAACAGATCCAATTTCATTGCAGCAGTCAGTGTCCAGGCTGCAGGAACACAGTCATCTTACCCTTACAAAAAAGACCTTCCGCTTACTCTGTTTTGATTGCTATTAGTCCCAAAATAAATATACCTGGGAATAAAATGTACTTGGGGGTGGCTGCTCCTGGCTAATGCTTATTAGAAAATGTCCTCGTCCCCTTTCTTTGCAAATATTAGTTCTTTTACGAAGTCATCCTCAAGCTTCAATTTATTTATAACGATGATTCTTTTGCTTTCCATGCATTTGCACAAAACAACCAGAATTAAAGATTCCACAACCAAGATCTGTACAAACATAAAGACAAGTAACCTCAATTGTCAACAGATTGTTA